CCTGAGCCCTATTCTATACAACCAGAGCTTAGGAAAAAAAAACAGTCCAGCACTCAGAGGAATGGATGTTAACAGCCTGAGCAGCTCCCACCCCCTCCCACACAAGAACAGCTCCAAACATCATTCCTCCTTGGACTTTCCTCCTCCCTGGGCCTACCTCAAATGTACACATGTGAAACATTCACTAAACCCGAAGATGTCTGCACACGACAGCTCTATTCATACTCCTCACCCAACAAATTCCACTCTCCTCAAGAAAGCCTAGGGGTTTGTGGGAGGTGGGTCTGGCGGCAGAAGGAAAGCGAGGTCACGGAGACCACATCCCTGAATGATGCCTGGCTCGACTCAAACGCAACACGCGTGAATGCTAGGGCAGGCTGCTCCTGCGCGGCCCTCCTCCACGGAATGCCAGGGAGGGAGCGCAAAGCCACCAGCGCGGCGGAGCTGGTGCGCCTCCGGCCCGCCTCTCCGGTAACGGGTCGCGCCGCACTGAGTCCTTGCAGCAAACCTGCCGAATCCCGCCCGTGGACCTCTAAACACCGGGCGGGGCCGGGTGTGGCGGCGCGCTCGGACGTTCGTCATTCCTCCGCGCCCTCCGCCTGCCAGCTGATTGGCCCCTGGGCCAGGGGCGGGGCACTCGCGGCGGAGGCAAGCGGCGGCGCGCGGACGGTTGGTCCAGTTCTCCGGCCTGGCGGCAGGCAAGTCTAGCTCGGCGCTGTCGGATACTTGGGGTGAGCGGAAAGCATGGCGGGGACCTCCGCGCCAGGCAGCAAGAGGCGGAGCGAGCCCCCGGCGCCTCGCCCCGGCCCGCCGCCGGGCACCGGGCACCCCCCGAGCAAGCGGGCCCGGGGCTTCTCCGCAGCCGCTGCCCCGGACCCTGACGACCCGTTCGGCGCGCATGGGGACTTCACTGCCGACGACCTGGAGGAGCTTGACACCCTCGCGTCACAGGCCCTGAGCCAATGTCCGGCCGCGGCTCGGGACGTGTCCAGTGAGTGCTCCTCGCGGCCTTTTGCTCGGAGGGAGTTGTCAACCGCGCCAGATCCCCTTGATGGCTGTGGCTTCGGAACCTCGCGGCCAGCACTGCCTTTTCGCCTTTTTAAAATATGGGAACACCCTGATTTAAGCAGCGGTTGTCTTCCAGAAGGTCCTTTGATTTTAGGGGGAAATGCATTAGCCAGGTCAAACAGCCGATTTGAAACACAGAAGGCTAAGTTGACATTTTACGTTATTTTCTAAAGTTTAGGCCACTTGGTTCTTGGTTCTAAGCAGAGATCCTTGGAACACACCTACCACCACCATCAGAACCATCACTACCCATGCATGGGGACCCATTCTTGTGACAAGTTTGAGCGGCTTTAGATCTTATGAAGCCCACTGTCTCCCTTGGGCAGTGTGAGCATGGGAGGAGCCAGACACAGGCAAGAGATGAAATAAATTTATTCTTTTATACTCCTGAAATGTATATGGAACTATTTTTTACAGGTGATCATAAGGTCCACAGATTATTAGATGGCATGTCAAAAAATCCTTCAGGGAAAAACAGAGAAACTGTTCCAATTAAAGATAATTTCGAATTAGAGGTACTTCAGGCACAATACAAAGAACTTAAAGAAAAGGTAAGTGACTTAACTTGTGGTTTTTGTAGCTAAAGTTTTCACGAGATTAATTTGGGATTTACAGATGAAAGTAATGGAAGAAGAAGTTCTCATTAAGAATGGAGAAATTAAAATTTTGCGAGACTCACTACATCAGACGGAATCCGTTCTAGAGGAACAGAGAAGATCACATTTTCTTCTTGAGCAAGAGAAAACCCAAGCACTCAGTGACAAGGAAAAGGAATTCTCCAAAAAGGTGACCCAGAGCATTTGTTTTGCACCAGCTTTACCACTACAAGCATGTTTCTTTTGCCTTCCAGCTCCAATCATTGCAGTCTGAACTCCAGTTTAAAGATGCAGAGATGAATGAATTAAGGACAAAGCTCCAGACCAGTGAACGAGCAAATAAACTGGCTGCTCCCTCTGTTTCCCATGTCAGGTAATGATGGTGCTGGAGGGATAGTTCAGTTTATTACTTTGCTTTCATAGTTAACTTTTTCCAGTCCTAGGAAAAACCCTTCTGTGGTTATAAAGCCAGAAGCATGTTCTCCACAATTTGGAAAAACATCTTTTCCTACAAAGGAGTCTTTTAGTGCTAACATGTCCCTTCCCCACCCCTGCCAGACGGAGTCAGGATACAAGCCTCTGGTGGGCAGAGAGGGTAAGTCCATTAGTCATCTATTGATGTATAACCAAGTTTTGATTTACATTTTATCACATTTCAGATAGTAAGCCCCACAGTCTGAGAGGTGACTCCATAAAACAAGAAGAGGCCCAGAAAAGCTTTGTTGACAGCTGGAGACAGAGATCAAACACTCAAGGTACCAGAATCCCTGCTTCTCCTGCAGGGGCCAGAACCTTCTAGAGTCATCTTGTCTTCTGCAGGTTCCATTTTGATAAACCTGCTCCTGAAGCAGCCTTTGATCCCAGGGTCATCCCTAAGCCTTTGCCACCTCCTGAGTAGTAGTTCTGAGTCTCCTGCTGGCACCCCCCTGCAGCCACCAGGGTTTGGCAGGTAAGCATAAGACTCCTGGAAAGCTTGTTTGGCTTAATCTATTTTTCTTTGTGTTTGTTGCCAGTACCTTGGCTGGAATGTCAGGCCTCAGGACCACAGGTTCTTATGATGGGTCATTTTCCCTCTCAGCCCTGAGAGAAGCACAGAACCTGGCATTCACTGGACTGAATCTGGTTGCCCGGAATGAGTGCTCACGTGATGGAGACCCAGCAGAGGGAGGCAGAAGGGCCTTCCCACTCTGCCAGCTTCCTGGAGCCGTGCATTTCCTCCCCCTTGTACAGTTCTTCATCGGCTTACACTGCCAGGCCCTGCAGGACTTGGCAGCTGCTAAGAGAAGCGGAGCACCTGGGGACTCACCGACACATTCCTCCTGCGTGAGCTCTGGGGTAGAGACCAACCCTGAGGACTCAGTGTGCATCCTGGAAGGCTTCTCTGTGACTGCACTTAGCATTCTTCAGCACCTGGTGTGCCACAGCGGAGCAGTCGTCTCCCTATTACTGTCAGGAGTGGGGGCAGATTCTGCTGCTGGGGAAGGAAACAGGAGCCTGGTTCACAGGCTTAGTGATGGAGATATGACCTCAGCCCTAAGGGGGGTTGCTGATGACCAAGGACAGCACCCACTGTTGAAGATGCTTCTTCACCTGTTGGCTTTCTCTTCTGCAGCAACAGGTCACCTTCAAGCCAGTGTCCTGACCCAGTGCCTTAAGGTTTTGGTGAAATTAGCCGAAAACACTTCCTGTGATTTCTTGCCCAGGTATTAAGCTGCATAGGAGTCATGATTCTTTGGTGTCACGTCTCTCTGGGTCCCTGTCTTTTAGGTTCCAGTGTGTGTTCCAAGTGCTGCCAAAGTGCCTCAGCCCAGAGACACCCCTGCCTAGCGTGCTGCTGGCTGTTGAGCTCCTCTCCCTGCTGGCGGACCACGACCAGCTGGCACCTCAGCTCTGTTCCCACTCAGGTAAAGCAGGGTGGGGCGGGCGTCTAGACTGCACCCTGAGTGAGAGGTGCGCTGTCCTTTTCAGAAGGCTGCCTCCTGCTGCTGCTGTACATGTACATCACATCACGGCCTGACAGAGTGGCCTTGGAGACACAATGGCTCCAGCTGGAACAAGAGGTAAAAACTCCAGAGCCCCTTCTGGACACTGTCCCAGGATGGAACCAATCTGTTCTTGTTCTAGGTGGTGTGGCTCCTGGCTAAGCTTGGTGTGCAGAGCCCCTTGCCCCCAGTCACTGGCTCCAACTGCCAGTGTAATGTGGAGGTGAGTGGGTAGGGGCCAACAGCTGGCAGCTCCCAGGCCTCAGTCTGCACCCCCCCTCTCTCAGGTGGTCAGAGCGCTCACGGTGATGTTGCACAGACAGTGGCTGACAGTGCGGAGGGCAGGGGGACCCCCAAGGACCGACCAGCAGAGGCGGACAGTGCGCTGTCTGCGGGACACGGTGCTGCTGCTGCACGGCCTATCGCAGAAGGACAAGCTCTTCATGATGCACTGCGTGGAGGTCCTGCATCAGTTTGACCAGGTGATGCCGGGGGTCAGCATGCTCATCCGAGGGCTTCCTGATGTGACGGACTGTGAAGGTAAGCCTGCCAGAGGCCATCCTGCCCAGCCCCCCTCACCAGGAACCTCTCCTTTTTGTCTCAGAGGCAGCCCTGGATGACCTCTGTGCCGCGGAAACCGATGTGGAAGACCCCGAGGTGGAGTGTGGCTGAGGCCCTGAGTGTCCAGCCACATGGTGGCACCAGCACCACTCCTTTCCTTACCACATCAACTGATTAAAGCAGTGACCAGCAGGAACTGCCCAGAGAACTGGCTGGCCTTGTTTCCTGAGTCTGATCTGTTTGGCGGAGTGGGAGGGGTGGAGCAGGACCCGGACCCTGAGTGGCTGGGATCCTTCTTCCTGTCCCTGGCTGTTGCTGAGCCCGTCCCCATGGTAACTGATCTGCCTTGAGGAAGGAGCCCTGCCCTGCCTGTGGAATTGTCCTGAGTCATTGCTTTGGGCTGGGGCCATGGGAAGAAACCATTGTGTGGCAGGGAAGGAGGTGGCTCTTGGCCCAGGCCTAAACCAGGAAAGCCTGGGAAACTGGGACCCACAGGTGGGCATGAAAGGGCCGCAGCAGGGGCTCCCAGCAGTGTGTAAGACCGGGAGCTGGTCTGGCACCACTGCCCTGGTCCTTCCAGCTGCCTGTCACTGGTATGATGGCCCCGGTGCATTGTGCCACCAGCAGGCCACAGCTGTGGATCTTGGAAGGCCTCTGGGGTCCCCCGGGAGCAGGGGAGTGGGTGTGGGGGGGAACGGATGGTGGTGAGAGGGACAGACCAGGCAGGCTGACGAGCAGGGCGGGCCTGGCTCACGTGGGCCTGTAGGCGGGCCCACGCCAAGTTTCACTTCCCGCCACTGCTGCCAGCGAGAGCCGCGGGAGAGTGTGCAGCCGAGTCACTACTGCCTGCCTGCCTGCCTGCTACGGTGAGTGTGGCCCCCACAATGGGATGGCGCAGGGCAGGAGGGCCATGGGTTCCCCCACCCCAGACTAAGGGGGCACTAGGGGAGGGGCCGAGTCATGTGAAGAGGGAGACCCTCTCAGACAGTCGAATGTGCTGGTCCCACTAAGGAAACCACCTCACCCTCTCCAACTTCCTGCCTGAAAATGGGCCCTGGAGCTCGCAGACAGGGCAGGATTGTGCAGGGAAGGCCTGAGATGTGCTTCTGCCCACCCCCTACCCCACTCCCTCCCCTTCGGATCTTAACACTGGGCACTCACACACCCACCCCATGCTCCTCTCCAGGCTCAGCAGCAGGTACGTACCCAACCATGGGCTCGCAGGCCCTGCCCCCGGGGCCCATGCAGACCCTCATCTTTTTCGACATGGAGGCCACTGGCTTGCCCTTCTCCCAGCCCAAGGTCACGGAGCTGTGCCTGCTGGCTGTCCACAGATGTGCCCTGGAGAGCCCCCCCACCTCTCAGGGGCCACCTCCCACAGTTCCTCCACCACCGCGTGTGGTAGACAAGCTCTCCCTGTGTGTGGCTCCGGGGAAGGCCTGCAGCCCTGCAGCCAGCGAGATCACAGGTCTGAGCACAGCTGTGCTGGCAGCGCATGGGCGTCAATGTTTTGATGACAACCTGGCCAACCTGCTCCTAGCCTTCCTGCGGCGCCAGCCACAGCCCTGGTGCCTGGTGGCACACAATGGTGACCGCTACGACTTCCCCCTGCTCCAAGCAGAGCTGGCTATGCTGGGCCTCACCAGTGCTCTGGATGGTGCCTTCTGTGTGGATAGCATCACTGCGCTGAAGGCCCTGGAGCGAGCAAGCAGCCCCTCAGAACACGGCCCAAGGAAGAGCTATAGCCTAGGCAGCATCTACACTCGCCTGTATGGGCAGTCCCCTCCAGACTCGCACACGGCTGAGGGTGATGTCCTGGCCCTGCTCAGCATCTGTCAGTGGAGACCACAGGCCCTGCTGCGGTGGGTGGATGCTCACGCCAGGCCTTTCGGCACCATCAGGCCCATGTATGGGGTCACAGCCTCTGCTAGGACCAAGCCAAGACCATCTGCTGTCACAACCACTGCACACCTGGCCACAACCAGGAACACTAGTCCCAGCCTTGGAGAGAGCAGGGGTACCAAGGATCTTCCTCCAGTGAAGGACCCTGGAGCCCTATCCAGGGAGGGGCTGCTGGCCCCACTGGGTCTGCTGGCCATCCTGACCTTGGCAGTAGCCACACTGTATGGACTATCCCTGGCCACACCTGGGGAGTAGGCCAAGAAGGAAAATCTGACGAATAAAGACCCCCGCTGCCCCATAGCACTGAGTGGTCAATTGGCTCCTACCCTTCT